GGGCGAGCGCACCCCTGTTTCTTCTCACCCCCACCCCGCGGGCATTTCGAAGTCACGCGTGCTGCTGTGGCCTCATTCATTCAACACGCTTCTCAGCGCGTCAGCTCAGAGAAGCCAGGGACTTCTAAGTGTGCGGAGCAGTCCGGCAAGAATTGGAAGGCACTAGCATTGCCAAGGGTGGCTCTAAAGGCCACCCCTAACTGCACTCAACTCCCTCCAACTCCCACCCCGCACGAAAACAACAGAAGTAAAAGCAGGCAGCTTATTAGAGATGCGCCTTCAAAATACCCTTCGAGTTAATCTCAGCCCCCCTCCCCGGATTGCTGTCTCTAAACCGCTCTTACCAAAAAGTAAAACACATAAAAATAAAATAAAATTGGAACCGACACGAATTTCAGACTGTAGAAGACAGAGAAAACTTCTAATTTTTTTAAGTGAACATGTTTTTTAAAGAAAGGAGCAAGTTTTTTCTCTCCCACTCGACCTTTAAGATAGTGCAGGTTCCAAGGTCCTGAGTAGATAATTATATCAAAAGCAGAAAGGGATGGACACCGGTAGCTACGCGAGGTTCTGGAATGGGACTCAGTCATTGATTCCTGTATGTCCGCCGCTGGCATGTTATATAAAAGCTGGACCTGGCCTTGAAGGTAAATCGTCACAAGCCCCGAGCAAGAAAAACTGGGGTCAAATCTTAGGTATCTGATTAAAGTAAGTGTCCTATTAACACCTGTTTCTGCCCCCAGAAGCCCACACACCTGGAAGAGACGTAAAATCTGGCCTGGATTCCCTAATCCCAGGGCCCTGCCCCTCGGCTTCAGGGCCCCGCCCCTCGGCTTCAGGGCCCCGCCCCTCGGCGTTGCGCAAACTCTGTTGCTACCTAAGTCTTTTCCTCCTCCCACCTCCCGTAGCTGTCAAAATCCGGAGTCCAGACTTCCTTATGGCCAGGACAGCTCCACGCATGCTCAGCACCTACCAGGGTCGAGCTCACACACGTGCCTACGACCCGCCGCGGCGCCTGCGCGGTAGCATCGCGGAGTCGGTGCTTTAGTACGCCGCTGGCACCTTTACTCTCGCCGGCCGCGCGAACCCGTTTGAGCTCGGTATCCTAGTGCACACGCCTTGCAAGCGACGGCGCCATGAGTCTGACTTCCAGTTCCAGCGTACGAGGTGAAGTGGGGCCTGGGAGCGGGTGAGGCTGGTGATAATTATTTGTTTTCCTTCCCTGCTCTAGTTGAATGGATCGCAGCAGTTACCATTGCTGCTGGGACAGCTGCAATTGGTTATCTAGCTTACAAAAGATTTTATGTTAAAGATCATCGAAATAAAGCTATGATAAACCTTCACATCCAGAAAGACAACCCCAAGATAGTACATGCTTTTGACATGGAGGATTTGGGAGATAAAGCTGTGTACTGCCGTTGTTGGAGGTCCAAAAAGGTGAGGAAAGCAATTCCTTCATACAGTACCATAGATGTTTCACATTCATTCTTTCTCTTCCTAGTTCCCATTCTGTGATGGGGCTCACACAAAACATAACGAAGAGACTGGAGACAATGTGGGCCCTCTGATCATCAAGAAAAAAGAAACTTAAATGGACACTTTTGATGCTGCAAATCAGCTTGTCGTGAAGTTACCTGATTGTTTAATTAGAATGACTACCACCTCTGTCTGATTCACCTTCGCTGGATTCTAAATGTGGTATATTGCAAACTGCAGCTTTCACATTTATGGCATTTGTCTTGTTGAAACATCGTGGTGCACATTTGTTTAAACAAAAAAAAAAAAAAAAAGGAAAAACCAACCTGCATGGCCTGTGGGTTATTTTGGTCTTGTAAGGATCCATTTCTTTAAAATACTGACATATAGAGTTGTACCTTATATAGAATATAGTTGTATCTTGAAGTCAACATATTAAATTATTCTCAAAATTATGTATTTGCAGATTGTACTTGTAAGTTTCAAAGAAAAATTACCATCTTTTCATATTGACCTGGAAACTAAATAGGATGTGATTCAGCTACATTAATTTCTTAATACAATCTAGGAAAGACCTGTTGTAGCCTTGATTTTCTTGACATTGGTAATGACACTGAGAAAATATGGCTTCTGTTTTTCACCGTTTTCAATCAAAATGATTGATAAATGTTATTCTGTTTAATTTCATAAGTCAGGTCAATAATAAAGGGGTGGTAACTTCCTCATATTTATCTTCACAGATATTTAATGAAGATGGATCCATTAAAGGAGCCAATAGTGAAAATTTAGTTAAAGGTGATATTAGATTTAAATTAGTCATGAAGAATGTCTTAAAATCTAATGTTCCAGAATTCTGGCCCAAGGAATGGTAAGCACTTGAACTGAGGATTTTGAAGGAATTGGAACATATAATGTCAAGTCTTTTGATCACTAAGCCACATATCCTGACAGAAATAGTAGTCACAAGATTAGATCAAAGGCGTGGGAAGATTTTTTTTTTTCCCACTCTAGCTAATCAAGCACATGGCTTTTAAATTGTATGATCTTTTTCTTAAAAGCAAAAATTTGAAGACAAGTGTTTGTTTATGTAATATTCTTCAAAGACTCCGAGCAGAAACATTGCATTCATTGTTGATTCAGAAAAAAGAAAATATAAAAACTGAAAATAATTAGCAATAAAAGATTTAAGACAAATAGTTCATAAATATTTTTAAAGAGATTAGGTTTTTGAATTTCATAGGTTAGAAGGAAAATCATGGCAAAATTTACAGAAAATTGGGCAAACAATTGAAATTGATAAAGCAGGTAAACATCATCATTTATTTTAGTATACATGAATTCTCAGTAGTAGTCAATCACAAATTTCTACTTGCTAAAATCCATTTACCTTGACAGGAATCAAACCTGACAGCAGCATATCCTATGTAATATATGATCATGGCTATTTTTAAATATGTAGTTTTGTGTATTACTGTAGATAAAAGTTGGTAACAAAATTGTACAGTGGTTTTAAGAAGCCCATGTAACTAACTTGGACATGTCTTTAAGTCACATATTCATCATAAAATCTAAAATCCTACAAACTGATTCTATTAGATTCTTAGGGTAAATTTTTTCTTTGCCCACCTCCTTCTTTTTAAGATAAGTATGCATGTCAGCAAAACAGAGCAATCATGCTTTTAAAGATGAACTGTTTTAAAGAAAAATAAATGCATCAACTCCCAGTGTTTCTGATAAAGGGACATCCTTCTAACTTAACAGACTATTCTTTATCTTGAATTTGAAATTATATTGTTAGTCATGCATTTTTGTAATGTCAGGGGGAACCTGGTACCAGTTCTCAAAACTATAGGATTATATGAGTGTGTGTATACATATGGCAAAATTATAAATGACCACCTTACTGTGAAATATAGATCTTGAGCATTTTGAAAGGCCAAAATAATTAGGTAAATGTATTTTCAAGGTCATGTTAAAATGTTTACATGCTTTTGAACTAGCATTCATTTATGATTAAAACCCTTTTCAGGTTATTTGACCTAAAAACCAAAGTGAGTGTGGTTAGGTTAATATGAGATTTTTT